CTCTTGTTTCTGTTTGTTTCCTTAGCACAGTGCCTGGTAAATAGTAATGACTCAGTAAATATTTGTAGATGAATGAATGAAGACTAGAAGATTCGAATGGAATTCTTCTAAAGGTAGTTCGTTTCTGCTTTAAGAGACTATGGAATTTAGAAATCCAAAGAAACTGGCAGGTTTGTTACATGTGAGGAGATTGACAGAGGGGTTATATGACTCAAGCAACACAGGACCCTTGTCTTGCTAATTGTTGGCCAAGTTCCCTAGCCAGGTCTGAGTTCTAACACACGACTGCCGCCTCTACTGTGTGTGCTGTTTGGTTGATAAGCACCTATCAAAGATGCTGTAGACAGGATTGCTCCGTGGCCTAAGGTTTGGACAGGATGACCTATTGCCCTTCCCCACACACGGTCGGGGTATGAACATAGCTGAGACTTTTCAAGCCTTCGCAGGTATCACAGAGCTTGGAAAGCCCAGCACTTGGGGGTAGTTAGTTGCAACTAGCAGGCAGCCCTAGCTGTTTATTACCTGGGACTCTCGGGAAGGCAAGCTCCCGGTGCTGGGGAGGACGTTTGTCCCAGGCATTCCTCTGGCAACCCTCTTCCTCCACCAGCTCCCAACAAAGACATTTAATCCCTTTCTTCCACTACCCTCCGCTCTACTTGGCTTGCAGTTGGAAGCTGAAGTACAATTTGACCCAAGCCACCCCCTACTGCGCACCTGCCATAGCGCTTGCGCCCCGGAGCCGGGCACGGCGTCGCGGGGGTGGGGAGGCGGCTCGTCCCCGAGCTGCGCTCCCTCGCGTACAGCCTCGGCTCTGGGTGCGAAGATCCTCTCTGCCTCCGCTCACCCAGCCGCGCCGCCGCGCGGGAACGCGCCCCAGCGGATGCCCTCTTGAGGGAGCGCGCACGCGCCGCCTCTCCCCGCCTCCCCGGTGCGCGTCCCGCCCCCTTGAGCTGCGATACGCCGAGCGCTCAACATCCGAGGACTTTGGCCCAGAGTAACCCCGCTCTCGTGACCTTTCCCCTCCATTCCGCACCTCCGAGTGCTGGCCGGGCGAGAGGCTGGCGGCTGGGCTCTCGCGCCCCTCCCTGCAGGGCTCAGGCTCTCCCCCTCCTGTCTTCTCCGCGCTGTTCCTCGTCATGGCGGCCCTCAGCAAGTCCATCCCTCATAACTGCTATGAGATCGGCCACACTTGGCACCCTTCCTGCCGGGTCTCCTTCCTGCAGATCACCGGGGGCGCCCTGGAGGAGTCCCTGAAGATCTATGCTCCTCTGTACTTGGTGAGACCCGTCACCCGTCCCGCAGGGCGAGTTGGATTAAACAAAAAATCCTTTCTCTTTCCAGATTGCAGCAATTCTCCGGAAACGGAAATTAGACTATTATTTACACAAACTACTCCCTGAGATCCTACAATCCGCTTCATTTCTAACTGCTAATGGGGCCTTGTATATGGCTTTCTTTTGCATTTTAAGGTTGGTACTCATAATCACCATAGATACTAATATTTCATACAAAAATTCCAAATTTGAATTTCAGGAAGATACTTGGAAAATTCTACTCATGGACTCCTGGCTTTGGTGCCGCTCTGCCAGCATCTTATGTGGCCATTCTCATTGAAAGAAAAAGCAGGTAAAATTTCATATATTTATTTAACGGAACTGGTTTAATATCTTCCTTTTAAAATTATTTGCAGGAGAGGGCTGCTCACAATTTATATGGCCAACTTGGTAAGTATTTTGTTTTAACCTTTGATGTCTTCTATTTTTGCTGTTTTTTTTTTTTAATTTACAGGCCACAGAAACACTATTCAGAATGGGTGTAGCAAGAGGAACCATCACAACATTAAGAAATGGAGAAGTAAGATGAGAATTTTGATATAGTTATTAGTTTTTGCAAGTAATATATTTTCTCTTTGTTACAGGTCCTTTTGTTTTGCATCACAGCTGCCATGTACATGTTCTTTTTCAGGTATGTTCTGTTATACTTATTTACTTTAATACTATTTTATGATTGTAAATTCTTATTGTTTTAGGTGCAAGGATGGCTTGAAAGGATTTACATTTTCTGCACTTAGGTAAGAAACATTTATTTTTATGTTGAGAGAGAAAAAATGCCTCACATTGTGCTCTTTTCTTTAGGTTCATTGTAGGGAAGGAAGAAATTCCCACACATTCTTTTTCACCAGAGGCAGCATATGCAAAAGTGGAACAAAAGAGAGAGCAACATGAGGAAAAACCCGGAAGAATGAATATGATTGGTCTAGTCAGGAAATTTGTGGATTCAATGTGAGCTCTTTATCTTGATATTTTAACCTGCTAATTAGTTTAATTTTTTTGGGTTCAATTTCAGATGCAAACATGGACCAAGGCATAGATGTTGCAAACATTATGAAGATAATTGCATCTCTTATTGCATTAAAGTAAGTATATGAAAGTATGTACTTTATTAACAGTAAATCAGGTTTTTCTCCAAATTTCCTCTAGGGTTTCATCAGAATGTTTAGCGTGGGGTACTTGATCCAGTGCTGCCTCCGAATCCCTTCTGCATTTAGGCATCTGTTTACACAGCCATCTCGGCTACTTTCTCTCTTCTACAATAAAGAAAACTTCCAGCTTGGAGCTTTTCTTGGCTCTTTTGTTAGTATATACAAGGTAAGGCTTTTAGAAGAGGAAAGAAAAATGGGAACTGAAGTCATTGTATTTTCTCCTTAACTAGGGTACTAGTTGCTTCCTGCGCTGGATCAGAAACTTAGATGATGAACTACATGCTATTATAGCTGGTAAAGCAATAATAAAAATGAATGGTTATTATTCTTATCAGTTATTTCTTATTTCTTGTTTCAGGATTTTTGGCAGGTATATCAATGATGTTTTATAAAAGCACAACAATTTCCATGTATTTAGCGTCCAAATTGGTAGAGGTAAGCGAAATTTTTGTGCAAGAATAGTTCCATTTATAACTCTTGTCTTATGCTTGTTTTGCAGACAATGTATTTCAAAGGCATTGAAGCAGGGAAGGTTCCCTATTTTCCTCATGCAGATACTATCATCTATTCCATCTCTACAGCAATTTGCTTCCAGGCAGTAAGTATAACTTTTTGAAATGAGAAATTGAATTACTAAAAGAATTCTCAAATTTAATACTCAGGCTGTCATGGAAGTTCAGACTTTGAGACCATCTTACTGGAAGTTCCTTTTAAGACTCACCAAGGGCAAGTAAGTGACTACGTAGTTTTCTTAAAAATATTAATACTTGTTTACTGTATTCTTTGTTTTACAGATTTGCTGTCATGAACCGAAAAGTCCTTGATGTTTTTGGTACTGGTGCATCTAAACACTTTCAGGATTTCATCCCCAGGTTGGATCCAAGATACACAACTGTAACACCAGAGTTGCCCACAGAGTTTTCCTGAAGATGACTGTAACTTATTAATGTGACTAAATGTTTCATCTTGAAGAGTTAATTATGTTGAACACAAAGGAGGGGGCCCAAGCTCGAACTTCAGTGTTATTTCAGTTAGAGATACTCTTTTCATTTGTTTTGTTTTTCTTATGAATCAGAAATTCAGAAGCTTTTTAGGAAGATGTTGCTTAATAATTAAGCTTCCTCCATAGCCAGAATAAGATTCTGGATCACTGTAGTGACTGACATTATATATTATTGATCAAATTATGTCCACAAGCAATATTATATAATCTACGTAGAAGTGTAATAACAAACAAGAGTACACTTAAAATTACTTTAAAAGATGTCTTTAGTTCATTCCAATATAATTCTTGATTAAAATTAGGATTATTTCTACATTTTAGGATTTACAAAGGATCACGGGTACATGGATTTGGTCTATATATTTTTTTAAAGTTTTGAATTGGTATCTGTAGTAGTGGAATGTTATAGATTTGAAGTAACTCTCCACGGACAGTGCTGCTTTCGTGTAGAGCAATTTAATTGGAGAAGTGGCCATTCTTACTTCAGGGATGCAAAGATGGGTCTCATACCATTTGGATAAATGTCGTGGTATCCATGCTTTTTTTCAACTAATAACATCATCTCTCTTCATGACCAGTTAATTGGGCTATTTGGCAGCCCAGTGAACCTATGTACTAATGGCAAGTTAGGGGCAAATGGAAATGGACACATCCGATAAAGTTGAAATGTATGTTTTAATCTTTCACAGAAGTATTACACTTGAATATTTAAAAACAAAACTTTTAAACTTCCTATAGGTTTATGATGTTTGTTTTCATTTATATGGACATAATCCTTCATAGCTCAGTTTATATGCCATTGTTGTATTAGAAGGGATCAAAATCCTATGGAACAAAGTAGTCTTGGCAAGTTGGCAGTTTGTGTCCTCTCAGCTGTTTAACTTATGTAATGGATGTTTTGCACCTGAAAACACTATAAAAATCCAGTGGTTGTTTAAAAAGTCCATTTGTCACTAATTCCATTCAGGTTCTCCAACCTTCTTCTTGAATATCATTGTCACCATTTTTACTGTTAGAATAAAGAGGTGACACCATAAAGTCCTGCTGATAATGAGAGTAGTTCAGGACAGCTGTGATTGAAATATGGTCGCTATTTACAGTTTTTCAGGGAAAAGTTATACTTTTCTATGTTAATAAAGAGCTGAAGTGGTCTACAGTTAATGTGACATGTAGGGATGATGATATTTTTAAAATACATTTTGTTGCTAAAAAGTTTTTAGGCCAGTGCAAATTATGCAGTAGAACTTGTGTTGCAAAAGGAATTATAACCCATACTTTAAAAATGCTTAATCCCTCATATTCAATTTCATCAAGCCTTGTATACTTCTGCTTAAATGTAATTCAATCCTTGGTTGTTATGGCAAACAGAAACCCAACAAAAAGACAGACTCTGGTACTATGGTAACAGAGCCACTTTATCATTTGGTCAAAATTTGGCATTATGATTAGCTTTGTAGAACTGACCTGTTTATTTGGCAATGCTGTTAAAGGATCATTTCGGTTTCAGACTTCAAAGTTGATTAATAAATTTAATCTTAACTTTTTATTCACTGGAATCAAAACGATGGTTGGTACTGTGTTTACTGTTTAAAATGAAGTACTAAAGCCCTGAGAACTGCACCTCATTTTCTTTATCCAGAAATTGTGCTTATATATTTTCCTGTCAGGTTTAAAAAGATGTTTTAATTCATAAATTATTGTTTTCATTGACATTAAAAGACTGTGATATTGAAAGATGAATTACGAAATTTGCTGAGATTGTTTAGTAAAATTTTGCTGGTCAAAAAGGTGTATTTCTACAATTTACCTTTTCATTTTTATAAATTGCAGTCATTTTTTTAAATTTTATGTAAAATGTAAAATGAAATAGCTATCATGAAGCAGAATACAATGATGAATGTATAGGTTGAGTGAATAACCAATTTGCAGTGGTGGATTGAGAAGTCCAGTTTGATTTCATTGGGACAGACTGCAAAGTGTAGTTGTTTGAGCAAACACAAAGAAACTTTGTGTTTTTGAAGACAATCAGAATGATTACCTTTCTACCTCTAACTAATCAGGTATTGATTGACAACTTTTTGGCATTATAAATAAAGTAAAATAGATCTCTGCATTCCAAAATATGTTTTTTAGTTTATTTATATCCTGAAGAAATGGTAAGTTTTCACTGGAACTGATTACAGTAAACAATAATATGTCCCCTTAGTCTTTCTGACATTTTTATATAGATTGAGATTGAAAAACCGTGCATTTGGGGCAGTGGTATTATGGTCATTTCGTTGCTATTTTCTGTTTTAATAAAATCCTAGAACTAGTAGCAACCGAGTAAAGATTGAGTTTGCAAGATAACAGATTGTCTCAAATCTATTCAATTCTCAGCAGTTTTTCATCAAATAATTTCAGGATCCATTTTATTACTCATTTTTGAAGTAACACCTTTGGTTTAGTTTTATTTTCCCATAAATTCTGCTTTTGCTTCTGTAACTTTTTTCTTGAACTATAAGCATAGTCATCACTCAGTTGATATCTAGTTTATTTTTTGCCTTCATTCGTTGTTTAGTCAGTTGTTATTTAATTTAGAATTTTATATTTTTTTGGCTCTCAGATTTTATAATGAACTTTTATTAGACTGAACATGTATGTTTTTGATGGAATCCAAACTGAGCAAATGTCACACAGTATTTTCTTGTTGTGCTCGAGTGTTCGTCTCCTTGTAGATTGTATCTAGGCTAACATTTCATTTAGTTGTTAATGCTGACGTAATTGTTTCCTGCTTATATTTTATCATATCCCTGAGCTTCTGTGTGCTCTACATTTCATAGGTAATGAAAAGCAATGTCCTTTACTCTCAGGGAGCTTCGTCCACTTGCCTGTGTCACAACCTCTCCCTTGGTGCTAATTAGGAAGCTTCTTGTGGGACTGAAGGGAACTGACCACTGGAGCAATGGCCCAAATGTTGTTTTTGGAGCAGAGAAATTATTAGCCCAGAGATTCCTTAAATTCTCCGTGTGATTTATTTTTTTATTTTTTGAGTTGAGGTCTAGCTCTGTTGCCCGGGTTGGAGTACAGTGGTGCAATCATAGCTCATTGAAACCTCAAATTCCTTGGTTCAAGCAATTATTTCCCCTCAGTCTCTAATAGCTGGGACAACAGGCATGTGCCACCATGCCTGGCTAATATTTATTTTATTTATTTTTTTTTTGTAGAAACAAGGTGTTGCTATGTTGTCCAGGCTGGTCTTAAACTCCTGGCCTCAAGTGATCCTCTTGGGTTGGCCTCCCGGGACTCTGGGATTCCAGGTGTGAGCCACGGTACCTAGCCATATTTTTATTTGTATGAGTATTAAGTAGTTTGACACAGCAACAAAGTTGTCCTTTGTTTCCCAAAGGCAAAAGTATACATTTCTTACTAAGATATCTTATAAACATTCTCTCTCCTAACACCTCCTTCTAGTAATCATTTTCACATAGTAGAATACTTCACTCAGCTGAAAATGAGTGGCCAAGAAAAAAATACAAGAAAAGGAATAAGAAGTGATTATTTTCTTTAGGGCTGCACTTTGAATGTGATGAGTAATAAGGTTACCTTCATTGTGGAGGTGATGTTTACAATTGCCTCCAGCCCTTTACTATTGGTGCTGAAGCCACCATTGGTGCCAGCTCTATAATTTCTTCTTCTTGTGGAATTAACAAAGAAAGGAGTGTCAAGGACTGAGATGACCCTCAGATTGGGGGGCTGTCTTAGATTCTAGGGCTTTGTAGTACTATGTTTCTGTTTAAAGTAGTGGCCTCAGGTGACTTTGTAATAGCCCTGTAGTTGCAAAAAGGGTAACTACAAAGAAATGAAACTGACTCTAGTGTGTGTGACTTCTGGAAACAGAAGTGGGGCAGTAAGTTGGCCATGATATAGCTAGTGTCATAGGACTACAGCAGAGTAGTGAGTGAATGGCCTTAAGCTTACAGCTGTGGTGAATAAGAATGTGTGCTATTTTACACACAGAAGAAAATGATTGACTTTTGGTTGGAGGAAAGAATTTATATCTGGTCTTTTGGAAATTATTCTGTTGCTGTTTTATGTGGGCTCTCTCTCTCTCCCTCTCTCTCTCTCTCTGTCTGTCTCTCTTGCTGCTCCCTCTCCCTGCCACCTTGTCCATTCTCTGCTTGCTGGTGTTACTTTATGTTAACTAGTCTCCTTGGACTTCATTGCAACCTTTTAAGCCAGCCGTTCAAGTGAGAGGCTCTGGAGTGATCATAACGGTGATAACAATGGAGTAAACATTTCCAGAGACACTGATTTTTTTTTTATATGCTCTGTTTTTCTTAGGCAGGATGATGTAGAAGATAATTGCACAGATATGGAAGGAGATGTTTCTCTGTATGTGAAGCCTTTAAATCCAGAACAATTAATTTCTTCTCTTCTTAAAACCCCGTAACATCACTTGACTCTGGAATTTCCTATTTTCTTTTACTTTCTCCATTTTTTTTCCATCTGTCCCTCCTACGAATATGTTTTACATGAAATAATGTATTGGGTTTTATCTTTTGTCCCAGCAGACCTGAAAATCCCAGTATATTACCACAGACACACATACCATCTGGTCACCAACAGGGACATCAGGGCCAAGAGCAGTTTATACTTCTTTCTTTAGCTCACAAACTACTATAGCTTGCCTGTTCAGTTTTTTTTTTTTTTAATATTCAGTTTTGTGCCATACTCTCCCCCACCCCCAGCCTGCTGCCTCTGCAGAGCATAACATTCTAATCTTGTCAGACCGTGGATAATAGGATGTTCCCTGGTCTTGGCATAGAGGCCATAGGCATACAACATGCTTTATCTGCCTTGCTTAGACTCAGCATCCCTTTCTGTCTTGAGAGATTCAGGCTTCCATAAAGTAGACCTGTAGACCTATGTTGGCTGAGGTCACCCTGCATTACTACTTTCCTCCATCCCTGAACTAGGACCAGTTAATTTTCGAAGTCTAGTTCTTCAGTGTCTATTAAACTTTTTCCAGTAGTTAATCGATCTCTTAAATTAATTTTCTTTTCAGATTATTTTTGGTCACCTAAGAGGACCCTGAAGCTATAGTGCCAAAGGTTTAAAGCATGAAGTACATTCTGTGGTTGGTCATTATGGGATTGGATGCCAAAAGGAATGGGAGAGAAGAGACTATAAACATATTTTAAGCCTTATCTCTTTTCTCCTATTCTTTTCTTTACCTTTCCTGGCCCATGCTTTCCTGCCATATCTTTGCTATGTATTTCTTCATCTTGAGCTCTCAAGGGAAAAAACAGGAGTCCTTATTTTTCTATTTATTTCAGGGAAAATTGAAGGTAAATAATATCTGCAAAGCTTCAGGAAGAAATTCAGTTGCATCTGAATCTGAGTCGGCAGTTTTTGATAGCCTGTCACTGCTCAGGGATAGCACTAAGGCTCTCTTCAGAACCAAAGGGCAGGATAAATAAATCTATGAAACTAGAGGCATCATTGAATCATCTGAGGACCTTTTTTTTTTTTTTTTTTTCACTAAAACGCTTCCTATAACTTGGATTAAAATTCAAAAATGGGATTGCAGTCATTGTTAATTGCTCAACTAGTGGCAGTTTTTCCTTGCTGAGGGAACACTGATGTTGTTTAAGACAGTTACATGCCTAGCCCCAGGGATGAATCATAATTGTTCTAGGCCTTTCATGTCTTTCCTTTCTTCTTGTCCAGATACTTTTCCAACCAGCCTTTACTCGGAGGTGTTCATGTGACCCTGTTTTGGCCAATAAAATGTAATGGAAAATCTGGGAAACACTTGGGAAAAATCTTCCCTCTCTGCTTAAAGGAAAGTTCTTTTTACCTCTTTTTCTCTTGTTCAAGGTATTAGTATTAGTCAGTAGGGTCTGAATCTGTGGCAGCAATCTTGCAGACATGAAATGAAAAGTACAAACATGAAAAACCAGCATATTAAAGATGCCAGGTCAGAAAAATAGAAAGAACCTGCTTCTGTGAGCCACTGAATGGTGCCATTAACCATCTGCATTTGAGCATTTTGAGAAAATAAACCTCTATTTCTTAAAGTTCTGTATCAGTCAGGGTTTCCCAGAGAGGCAGAACAATAGGGATAGAGAGATACATAGAGAGAGATATGAGAGGGATAGAGAGAGACACAGAGAGAGATATGAGAGGGGATTAAGGGAGTTGGCTCATGTGATTGTGGAGGCTGAGAAACCCCACCACAGGCCATTCATAACCTGGAGACCTTGGGATGCTGGTGGTCTGGCTCAGTACAAGTCCAAAAGCCTTGGAACCAGGGAAACTGATGGTGTAATTCTCAGTCCAAGGCTGAATTTTCAAGTCTGAGAACCTGGGGGTGGGATGGGGGAGTGATAGTTTTAAGTCCTGGAGTCCCAAGGTTAGAGGATCTGGGGTCCTAATGTCCATGGGCAGTTGGAGAAGAGTGTATCCCTGCTGCAGGGGAGAGAGAGAAGCCAATTCTCCTTTCTTCTGTTTTTATTCTACCCAGGCCTCCAGTGGATTGGAGGTGCCTGCCCATATTGAGGGCAGATCTTCTCTGCCTAGTCCACGCTAACTCACATGCCAATCTCCTCTGGAAACACCCTCACAGACACACCCCAAAATAATGCCTTACCAGTTCTCTAGATATTCCTTAATCCAGTCAAGTTGATGCCTAAAATTAACCATCACAGGCTTTATGGCTCTATTACCCAAGAATTCTGTTACTTTCAGCTGAAAACATTTCTAATGGACATATTCCAATTCTGTATAGATCAGATCTCAGTTTCATTTCCCATTATATCCTTCTCTCTCTTGATTTAGAATTCTCTTTTTCTCCACTCTTCTGTGTATGCTAAAATACTGTCAATCTCGTCTTTGAAGGTTTTGCTCATCTTTAAAAAATCTTAGTTGATTATGTTTTATGTGTCATTTAATTAAGGAATGAATTTGCTTATTTTTATTTCAGTAGCTTTTGGGGTACAAGTGGTTTTTGGTTGCATGGATGAATTGTATATTGGTGAAGTCTGAAATTTTAGTGCACCTGTCACCAGAATAGTGTGCATTGTACCCAATATATAGCTTTTTATTCCTTCCCCTTCTGAGTCTCCATAGTCCATTATATCACTCTGTATACCCTTGTGTATCCATAGCTTAGCTCCCACTTACAGTTGAGAACATACAGAATTTGATTTTCTATTCCGGAGTTACTTTACTTAGAATAATGGCCTCCAGCTCCATCCAAGATGCTGCAAAAGACATTATTTCATCTTTTATTTTTTATGGCTGAGTAGTATTCCATGGTGCATATATACCACATTTTCTTTATCCACTCATTGGTCTATGGGCACTTTGGTTGATTCTGTATCTTTGCAATTGTGAACTGTGTTAACAATAAAAATATATATACGAGTGTCTTTTATGGTAGATCTCCTTTTAGTTCTTTAAG